CGTTTTTTCCTCGGTTTACTTAATGTGTTCGTGTGGCTTTGCTAGAGTTTTAAGTAGTGATGGTTAAATTTTTAAATTTTTCTGGAGGTGGTAGTGAGTCATCAAACTCTGAGGCCTAGACTTATCGGAAGGCTTGTATATGTGTGGTTTAAAAAAAAAAGAAAAGAGTAAGTGACCGTTTTCTGATCAGCTATTGAACTCTTCCGTTCCTCCTGGGGGGTGATCTCTTTCTAGTGTGACCTCACCATCGGTTCTCATTGCAACACTTTCTGTGAGCCAATATTTTAAATTTGGAGGGAAAAAGTAATCAACTTGACGAAGCATTTTTTCCCTAAGATTCTGATTTTGTGCTTAAAGACACAATTTTATTTGTTTATTTATTTTTATTTATTTATTTTTTCTTTGAGATGGTGTTTTGACCTTGTTGCCCAGGCTGGAGTGCAATGGTGTGATCTCAGCACACCACAACCTCCAACTCCTGGGTTCAAGCGATTCTCCTGCCTCAGCCTCCCGAGTAGCTGGGATTACAGGCATGCACCGTCACACCCAGCCAATTTTGTATTTTTTTTTTTTTTAGTAGAAACAGGGTTTCTCCATGTTGGTCAGGCTGGTCTCGAACTCCCGACCTCAGGTGGTCTGCCCACCTCAGCCTCCCAAAGTGCTGGGATTACAGGCGTGAGCCACGGCACCCAGCCTTTAAAGACACAATTTTAAAAACAATTCATATCAAAAGCTCTCAAGAACCAGGTAGACCTTTTAGGTTTGTCAGTTTTCATTGACATAATTTATAGTGACCCATTTATATTTCTCCAAGTCGCAGCTCCCTAAGAAGATGGCTCCTCATAGCTGAGGGAAGGATGAGAGCTACATACACTCGCTCTTTGTCCTGGAAAACCTGGATTTGCAAGTGAATTTCATAACCAAATCTAGATCAAATGTCTCCAGTCAAGCTGCTGCCCACTAGCAAATGACAGACTCCCCTATTGACAAAAAAAAGTTCCCAGTGTCTTCACATACTGTTTTCTTCTTCTTTTTTTTTTTTTTTTTTTTTTTTTTGAGACAGAATTTCGCTCAGGCTGGAGTGTAATGGTGCGATCTCGGCTCACTGCAACCCCCGCCTCCCGGATTCAAGCAATTCTCCTGCCTCAGCCCGAAGTAGCTGGGATTACAGGCGCCTGCCACCACGCCCAGCTAATTTTTTTGTATTTTTAGTTGAGACGGGGTTTCCCCATGTTGGCCAGGCTGGTTTCGAACTCCCGACCTCAGGTGGTCCGCCTGCCTTAGCCTCCCAAAGTGCTGGGATTACAGGCGTGAGCCACCCTGCCCTGCCTTTTCTTCATGTTTTGTTATTATGTTTTTTTTGGAGACAGAGTCTTACTTTGTCACCCAGGCTGGAGTGCAGTGGCGCAATCTCATCTCACTGCAACCTCCGCCTCCCGGGTTCAAGCTATTCTCCTGCCTCAGCCTCCTCAGTAGCTGAGATGACAGGCCCACGCCACCACGCCCCGCTAATTTTTGTGTTTTTAGTAGAGACAGCATTTTGCCATGTTGTCATGTTGTCCAGGCTGGTCTCAAACACCTGACCTTAGGTGATCCGCCTTGGCCTCCTAAAGTTCTGGGATTACATGCCTGAGCCACCGCGCCCAGCCTTCATCATGTATTCTGTTATGTTTTAAATGAAAGAAGCAGTAGCTTGGAACTGGAAAGGCTCTTGAGGGGGCACAGAGTCGACCTCTCCCAGGTTACTGAGGGGAGGCCAAACCTGCTCAGGCTCCTAGACTTGCCTGTGACCAAGACCAAGAAAAGCCGGGTCTTGGTCCCCAGCGCCCCCAGCCCCTGGTGTTGCTCTTCTGGCACAAGTCAAGGGAAGAGCACTAGCGGGTGAAGGGGCTGCTCACATACAAAACCCAAGTGGGTTAGGACCATATCTGTAAGGCACCATATCTGTAAGGCAGCGCAGGCTGCCGCCGTCAGATGATCTCCTTAAGAGTCCGTCTAGGTGGTGGCAGAGCATGGCTGTGGGAGCTTCCATGCCCTTTTGTGGGCAGCTTGGGAGGGCAGCTACTTGTACTCGCCCAAACCCCAATCAGACAGATGCAGGCAAGTAAACAGGGTTCGAAGTCAAAATATGGCTTCTTGTGGACAGAATCTGACCAAGCCCAGGTGGGGCTTTGTTTCTCTTTATTCACATAGTACTTAAAGCTGCCAGACCAGGCTTTTACATGAAAATGACCTAATTTGAAGCCGATAGAGGATTACCATGGAAGTCACTGATCAGATAAAGTGACACATCCATTTTTTCACATCTTCAGAAAACAAGAGCAAAACTGAAGTGACAAGATTTGACCAGAAAGTGTGGGCTGCTGAAAGCAAGACCTAAGTAAGCTTAGTTTCCCAGGCCCAGTGTCTTCCAGTATTATGACAATGACATTAAGTCTTTCACTGGGCCGGGTCCATGATAGACATTCCTTTTGTGAACTTCTTGACTGTAGGAGGTTGGCCAGAGCGTCACCATCTTCAGATGGGCAGAGGGAGGTTGGCTGGCCGCACTGGCTTGTGGTGGCCTGGAGACTGAGTCCGCATCCTGTTACCCCAAAGGCTGGGTTCCTCACTGCTTGGTTGACTGATCTTTCCTTCTGGCCTGCAGAGGCTGGTCCACGGGGACGAGCAGTCTGGTTAGTTTCTGCTGGCAGGCTCCCCACAGTTGCATCTCTTGTCTCTCTGCCTCTGGCATCAAGCTGCTTGCTCTGGCAGCCAGGGACAGTGTCCTCTTGCTCCCAGGAGCCATGCTCTGTAGAAACTGCTGAGACGTGCTCTATGCAGGAGCTTGGCATTTGGAAGCCATGGGAAGGGTCCAGAAACTAATGAACTCAGCAATCCAAACTAATGTCCATGCCTGCAGCTGCTCCTCATTGCCTATTAGACACTCTGTAAAATGTAGCTTCTAAGCAGTTTATACCCATAAACAGCAATATTAGCACTTAATGGGTTCTGCCTGGTGGCTCATCACCAAGGTGACAGAAAAGCTGCATGGGGCCTTCCTCTCCAGTGTGACCTTTGGTGTTTTTAACCTGTCCTCAAGAGTGGCAGAGCTAGTCCTGGGCCCTAGGAGCTGGCCTCGGCCCTAGTTGAAGTGCTGGGGAAGCAAGGATAGGCCTGAGGACCCCTGAACTTGCAGGTGGCACAGGCACTGTGAGGGTCCCGATGAACACCATGCTGGTGACTGGTGTGGCAAAGTCCTGGTGACAGTGGCAGGCTCTGTCATACCCTGCCCTATATCATGAAGGAGTGGGGAGAGAAGGCAAAGAGGAGCTGACTCACTTTTCTTTGTGTGATGATCTTAACGGGAGGTTAAAACTCACTCTTCAGGGGAGTGCGGGCGAGGAGCAGAGGAGGTTGTGGTTAGCGGGGCTCCTCCCAGAACATGGGGCCCAGTCGTTCTCAGTTACGTCTTTCCTATAGTTGGGATTTTGATCACACAGTTTTTTAGTAAAGCCAGGCCATCATCTCCCACATTGGGCTGGCGACATCCTTTCTGGCCCTGCAGGGTGCAGTGTGAACCTATAGAGCAGCATGGGAGCGGGGCTCGGGGAAGTTCTGGAGCTGCAGTGAGCCAGTGAGCTCGAGCCAGCTCTGACAGGCTGATGTGAGGGAAGCCGCTGGGCCGCAGGTGCTTGTTTCTAGGATGTGTGGGACCTGAGTTGGGCTTTGAACAAGGCAGCCCCAGTCCTTGGTGATCAAGGAAATCTGACCTGCCTTTTTCGTCGATGTTCACATTCACCACGAATTTGCAAGCTGCTTTCCTCAATTTCTTTCTGTCCTGAGTGTGAAGAGAAAGTGGAGTTTTCTGTGTGGCGTGGGAGCTGCAGGTGGCTGTGACAGTGATCACTGGATGCCCAGGAAGTCATCTCAGGGTGGATATAATTAATTACGTTTCTAAAATCCCCTTCAGTCGTCTAAAATAACCACCCCTTTGAGAGAAATATCAGTCTTCCTGTTAAGCCCCTCAGATGCTGTCACTGCTTATGAACCATATCCTGCTTGATGGCGCGGTTCTCGGAGAGACTTAATGAGAAGCTTGGCCACAGAGGTGAGCTAACTGTCATCTTCTTCCTGCAGCCTCCGGGGCTGACAAGAGCTCTTGCCTTCCACAGCGTCTGTTCCTCACACACCCCGCCCAAGGACGTGCCTGGCAGCGGCCTGGTGCTCCCCGCCGCAGCCACCTCACCCTTGGGTTTCTGTGGCCCTGCAGTTCCTCCGTGTCACAAAGCAGTACCTGCCCCACGTGGCGCGCCTCTGTCTGATCAGCACCTTCCTGGAGGACGGCATCCGTATGTGGTTCCAGTGGAGCGAGCAGCGCGACTACATCGACACCACCTGGAACTGCGGCTACCTGCTGGCCTCGTCCTTCGTCTTCCTCAACTTGCTGGGACAGCTGAGTGAGTGGCTCTGCGGGTGGTCAGGATTCACTTCAGGCCCCCTAACCCTTGTCCTTCTCTCCAGCTGGCTGCGTCCTGGTGTTGAGCAGGAACTTCGTGCAGTACGCCTGCTTCGGGCTCTTTGGAATCATAGCTCTGCAGGTACACGGGCCGCGTGGTCGGGGCTCCCTTCTGACTCAAGTATCTCTCTCTTCTTTCCCCTCAGACGATTGCCTACAGCATTTTATGGGACTTGAAGTTTTTGATGAGGTATGTGCATTCTGGTTGGTTTTAGTATACGCCTTAGCTTCCAGCCCACATATCTGTTCCTCAGGAACCTGGCCCTGGGAGGAGGCCTGTTGCTGCTCCTAGCAGAATCCCGTTCTGAAGGGAAGAGCATGTTTGCGGGCGTCCCCACCATGCGTGAGAGCTCCCCCAAACAGTACATGCAGCTCGGAGGCAGGGTCTTGCTGGTTCTGATGTTCATGACCCTCCTTCACTTTGACGCCAGCTTCTTTTCTGTAAGTATTCCTACTTGCCTGAACCGGTCTGGATTTTGAATTTCTTACGTTTCAACCTATGCAGATTGTCCAGAACATCGTGGGCACAGCTCTGATGATTTTAGTGGCCATTGGTTTTAAAACCAAGCTGGCTGCTTTGACTCTTGTTGTGTGGCTCTTTGCCATCAACGTATATTTCAACGCCTTCTGGACCATTCCAGTCTACAAGCCCATGCATGACTTCCTGAAATACGACTTCTTCCAGACCATGTCGGTGATTGGGGGCTTGCTCCTGGTGGTGGCCCTGGGCCCTGGGGGTGTCTCCATGGATGAGAAGAAGAAGGAGTGGTAACAGTCACAGATCCCTACCTGCCTGGCTAAGACCCGTGGCCGTCAAGGACTGGTTCGGGGTGGATTCAACAAAACTGCCAGCTTTTATGTATCCTCTTCCCTTCCCCTCCCTTGGTAAAGGCACAGATGTTTTGAGAACTTTATTTGCAGAGACACCTGAGAATCGATGGCTCAGTCTGCTCTGGAGCCACAGTCTGGCGTCTGACCCTTCAGTGCAGGCCAGCCTGGCAGCTGGAAGCCTCCCCCACGCCGAGGCTTTGGAGTGAACAGCCCGCTTGGCTGTGGCATCTCAGTCCTATTTTTGAGTTTTTTTGTGGGGGTACAGGAGGGGGCCTTCAAGCTGTACTGTGAGCAGACGCATTGGTATTATCATTCAAAGCAGTCTCCCTCTTATTTGTAAGTTTACATTTTTAGCGGAAACTACTAAATTATTTTGGGTGGTTCAGCCAAACCTCAAAACAGTTAATCTCCCTGGTTTAAAATCACACCAGTGGCTTTGATGTTGTTTCTGCCCCGCATTGTATTTTATAGGAATAGTGAAAACATTTAGGGACACCCAAAGAATGATGCAGTATTAAAGGGGTGGTAGAAGCTGCTGTTTATGATAAAAGTCATCGGTCAGAAAATCAGCTTGGATTGGTGCCAAGTGTTTTATTGGGTAACACCCTGGGAGTTTTAGTAGCTTGAGGCAAGGTGGAGGGGCAAGAAGTCCTTGGGGAAGCTGCTGGTCTGGGTGCTGCTGGCCTCCAAGCTGGCAGTGGGAAGGGCTAGTGAGACCACACAGGGGTAGCCCCAGCAGCAGCACCCTGCAAGCCAGCCTGGCCAGCTGCTCAGACCAGCTTGCAGAGCCGCAGCCGCTGTGGGCAGGGGGTGTGGCAGGAGCTCCCAGCACTGGAGACCCACGGACTCAACCCAGTTACCTCACATGGGGCCTTTTCTGAGCAAGGTCTCGAAAGCGCAGGCCGCCCTGGCTGAGCAGCACCGCCCTTTCCCAGCTGCACTCGCCCTGTGGACAGCCCCGACACACCACTTTCCTGAGGCTGTCGCTCACTCAGATTGTCCGTTTGCTATGCCGAATGCAGCCAAAATTCCTTTTTACAATTTGTGATGCCTTACCGATTTGATCTTAATCCTGTATTTAAAGTTTTCTAACACTGCCTTATACTGTGTTTCTCTTTTTGGGGGAGCTTAACTGCTTGTTGCTCCCTGTCGTCTGCACCATAGTAAATGCCACAAGGGTAGTCGAACACCTCTCTGGCCCCTAGACCTATCTGGGGACAGGCTGGCTCAGCCTGTCTCCAGGGCTGCTGCGGCCCAGCCCCGAGCCTGCCTCCCTCTTGGCCTCTCATCCATTGGCTCTGCAGGGCAGGGGTGAGGCAGGTTTCTGCTCATAAGTGCTTTTGGAAGTCACCTACCTTTTTAACACAGCCGAACTAGTCCCAACGCGTTTGCAAATATTCCCCTGGTAGCCTACTTCCTTACCCCCGAATATTGGTAAGATCGAGCAATGGCTTCAGGACATGGGTTCTCTTCTCCTGTGATCATTCAAGTGCTCACTGCATGAAGACTGGCTTGTCTCAGTGTTTCAACCTCACCAGGGCTGTCTCTTGGTCCACACCTCGCTCCCTGTTAGTGCCGTATGACAGCCCCCATCAAATGACCTTGGCCAAGTCACGGTTTCTCTGTGGTCAAGGTTGGTTGGCTGATTGGTGGAAAGTAGGGTGGACCAAAGGAGGCCACGTGAGCAGTCAGCACCAGTTCTGCACCAGCAGCGCCTCCGTCCTAGTGGGTGTTCCTGTTTCTCCTGGCCCTGGGTGGGCTAGGGCCTGATTCGGGAAGATGCCTTTGCAGGGAGGGGAGGATAAGTGGGATCTACCAATTGATTCTGGCAAAACAATTTCTAAGATTTTTTTGCTTTATGTGGGAAACAGATCTAAATCTCATTTTATGCTGTATTTTATATCTTAGTTGTGTTTGAAAACGTTTTGATTTTTGGAAACACATCAAAATAAATAATGGCGTTTGTTGTATGCAGTGTGATCCTATAGCGTTGCCCAGCCTG